GGGCCCGCTCTGTGTCATTTGGGGAAGAATATCTTCCGACACTGCCCATGAACCCCCTAAAAGTCTAGGCGCTCTCGAAAGTGTTGTGAAATATCTTAGTGATCTCCGCGACTACTGGCTGCAAGATTGGAGGAGAAGGGGAACTATTATTGATATATTATTACCTAGCCCATACTCAGCCACAATTATTAGATAATCTCTGAAAAGTGGACTTCCAGGGTAGAAATTAAACACCGGCGAGCAGCTGTTGAAGGAAAATCGGTTTCCCATTGGATTTCTTTTTCTTTTAATGCCGATGCTGGTGGCTGGTCCGACTCCTCATTGGTATTAAAGTTCTCGTGTCAGTGCTGGACCGGAAGAGATTGATACCCAGCGTAGGCGTCAACTCCGATTTGCACGAAGACCGCAGTGCACCCGTGTTTGCTTGGTACCAGGCCCGGGGTTGGCTTGACTGGGGAAAATATTTCATTTACATGCTTGTGTTTAAAAAGGTAGCCATTCTGAGTGATGGAAACATGCACCGGCTGTTCCTAACAGTCCCGGTATAATATCCAGTAGATTGTGCTATTGGGAATGAATCAGGCGCTGGAGCGCTGACAAAATGCTGGAGCACGTGATCCTGTATTTACAGTACACTATCTCATTTTTAATAGAACTTGTCCAGGAAAGTCTTCCAAAGAAGTTTCAATCGGCTGGCCTCCTTCTAGCAGCTGTGGGGATTAATATTCCGAACAGATCTATAATTTTAGGTCTCTAGTGCAATTTTACTAACTCACTCCATCCTTCCTCCTCGTCCCCTCCCCCGTACTCCATCAGGGACTCTATGCTCTCTCGTCTCCCTTTCTCCAAGTCTCTCCCACCCACATACCCTGAAATTACTCCTCCTGTCCAAATGGAATTCGGTGAAGGATTTCTCAATATCTGTGACCGAGCCATGCTCCGGCCCCTGGCCAGCTTAAGCTGACTTGCAAGAAGTAAGATATGCACATGGATTTTTCCTGAAGCACATAACAGCTTAAGATGCCTTACTTTTTTCTTTAGATGGTTTTATTTACTTTTTTTTATTAGTTTTGGGGAAGTGATGAGAATCTCACAATTGCGGGAATTTCTAGCTCGCAGATGCTGAGTCTTTTCCGTGGTTAACGTCATGATAGTAATAACGAGAATGCTGATACTAATAACGACAGCCCTTATATGTTGGAAAATGCATAAAAATAAAGATAAACAAGGAATGGAGAATGAAAACATGGTGAGTATCAGGGACAAGGCTCAGAGAACTCCAGGTATTATTCTTTTTTTTTTCCCTCCCCTAGGCACTGTCCCTACTGCGCTATTATCTGTGGATGTGATTTACTTCAGCTCTTCCAAACAGACAACCGTCTGAACAACACAAGGATGTGGCCAGCACCCAAACAGACCACACTCCTCTGAAGCAGGAGGGCAGTCATCATTCACCAGTTACTCCTAATGTCGAAAATGTATGCAATTTGGACCATGGCGCCTGATCGAGGTAAACTAAATAGCACCATGAACTCACAGCATAGTGAACTATCCACACGGCAGTCGGAGACAAGCACATTTGCAATTTTTCTGAGATTTGCCAGAATCGGAATGACTCAATCCACGGAAGATAATGGATGTGAGTATGGGAAATGGAGCTGTAAGAACGGAAGGCCGCCTTGTTTCCTCTGTTCCCATGCCTGTGGGGTTCACGCTTTAATTCAGGAAGATGTGCCAAGGAAAGGCGTTGCTCTCACCGGTCAGGGTCCAAGGCTCCGGGCCACCATTAATGTCTCGTTGCACACCAATGGCGTTCCCGGGGAGCTTATCTGGCACTGCAAGAGCAAAGCAGCTCTGCTGCAAATCCACCTGACTCAGAAAGCTCTTGACGACCCAGAGCAGTTGGTTCTGCTGTCCTCCACCTCACACTTTCCGGAGGACTTGGGACAGTACGTACACGTGAATCCGCATGTGCCCACACTTGGGGCTGTACATACACGTGTATCTTCATGTGCTCACACTTGGGGCTGTACACACACGTGTATCTTCATGTGCTCACACTTGGGGCTGTACACACATGTGTACATACTTGGGGCTGTATGTACATGTGCCCACACTTGGGGCTGTACGTACATGTGTATCTGTGTCTGCCTACACTTGGGACTGCGGATTGTAACACACCAAGTGACTGCAAGGGACCCCAACAGAGGATAGTGCAGCTCTGCGTTCTCATTTCTGACACTCTCTCTTCTTATTTCAACAGTGACTTCATTTGTGTGAAACAGTCTAATGTCAGTGTGGTTCTTCTATGACACCTGGTATGTTATTGTCACATTGTCATCAGGATCATATAAGAAAATGTCGATTGGGAAGAAACTCTGCAGCTAGTTAAAAAATTCTTTTAAGAGGCTCCCTTTCCGTTGATTCTAATTCCTGTACACCTACAAGGTCATTTCTCATGAGTGAGATGCTCCTGTCCCTGTCCCACCTTGACAGGGGGTGGGAGAAGGCCTCTGAGGTCTCAGTGCTCACCCAGGCCTGCCCCATACTTTTATCTGTGGTATCAGCCATTTATTACCACCAGGTCTCCGGTTTAGTCCCCTGCTGACTTGGCATCTCTGGATTACATACACTGCCTTACAATTTTCAGGTCAATTTGTGATTGAAGGGATGATTATTTTTGTGCTTATCTTTGGGAATGACATTTACTTTAACTGGGGTCTGCAGAAACTTTAGAGTGGACTTCCGGCCTGGCTTGGTGCAGTCCCTCCATCTACAGGCTTGGATTTTTCAGGGTCTCAGAGTTGGTCTGGCTCAAGAACACTGACTCGTGTTAGCACATCTCAGAGGAGACTGACACAGGAAACCAGAGTGCCAGTTCATTAATTTACAGTGAGTAATATAAGTGTCAAGTGGACCAGATGTTGGCTTCATCCTGACCAACACATTCTCTCCCTGTAGGCAAGCTACTTGGGAAGTCAAACAATCAGAAGGATGCTTGGGGAACAGGCAGTCAGAACAGGAGCACGGAGTTTGATGATTCCAACGTCCAGCCACACGAATGGTACACAAAGGCTGTTCAGACCCCTCATTGGAAGCCGGAACAGGAGCTGTTGCTCTGTAATTAGCGTATCACGTGCAACTCCGAGCTGCTCACCTTCTGATACCTGGCTGCCCTCACCTTGTCTGCATCCCAAGGCACAATGGAAGTGAGCGTCTGGCCTGCCATGGGTGTACGGGGTATGTGGTGCAATATTTGTGAGCATCATGTACACAAATAGTGTACACAAATGGTATTTGGCTAAGAGACACTAGCCACAAAATAAAAAATATACCTAAGAATTATCTGATATGAATTTGCACATCCCTATCAACCAGCAAAATGTTACAATCAACCAGCAATACACAGTTTTTTAGTAACGCAGATCATTGCCAGCTTCACTCATGTTAATTCGTGGCTCAGGTCCGCAGTAAGATATACCTGTTAGGCAGGGCAGGCGCTGGGGCTGGGGGCAGAGGACTCG